TCTGGGACTACAGGCATGTACCACCATGGATGGCTAACTTTTCCTTCCTTCCTTCCTCCCTCCCTCCCTCCCTTCCTTCCTTCTTTCCCTCCTTTCATCCTTCCCTCCCTCCCTCCTTTCTTCCTTTTTCTCCTCCTCCTCCTCTTCTTCTTCCTCCTCCTCCTCCTCCTTCTTCCTCTTCTTCCCCTTCTTCTCCTCCTTCTCCTTCTCCTTCTTCTTCTTCTTCTTTTAGAGACACAGTCTCACTTTGTTGCCCAGGCTGGTCTTAAACTCCTGGTTTCAAGAGATCCTCTCACCTCATTCTCCTAAAGTGCTCAGATTACAGGTGTGAGCCACTGCAACTGGCTAGCTTTTCTTTTTGCATTGGCCGTATTTGTTTCCTCTCCTGTGACATGCCTGTGTGTGCCTAGTTCCTAGTTTGGTACTGTGTTGTTTGTATTTTTCTTATTGATGTATAGTTTTTTATATAATTTTTAAATAATCTTAGTTTATTCATTCTTTTATTCAATTATTCATTTAATGACCATTGATTAAGCCATGTTCTAGGGACCCGTAGTGCATAGGTACAGTCTCTGTATTCCAGGGTTCACTTTCTAGTACAGACAAATAAATAATTACAACATAATATGCAGAAGCTCTGTCCAAGGAACTCTGGGAAACTGAGGGAGATGCCTTACTCTGCTTGAAGGCAATCCTGTTTAAAGCTGAATTATATTGCATTGTATGTGTATACCACATTTTGAAATTTATTTGCCAGTGGATATTTGTGTTGTTTCCACTTACTGGCTTTTCTGAATAATGTGGCTGTGAACACTCCTGTACACATATCTTTTCTAGTTCCACTGCTTAATTCTTTTGGGCATATACCCTGAAGTGGGATTGCTGGATCCTATGGTAATTCTGTGTTTAATTTTTTGAGGAAGTGCCATACTGTTTTCCACAGTGGCTGCACCATTTTACATTCCCATCAGCAATACACAATTTCTCCACACCCTTTCCAACACTTGTAGTTTTTGGCTGTTGTTGTTTTCATAATAGCTATCCTAATGGGGTGAAGTGGTATCTCATTATGGTTTTGATTTGCATTTTTCCAATTGATTAGTGATGTCGAGCATCATTTTATGTGTCTCAAGACTCTTGAAAATTATGGGTTTCTGGATAGAAGAGTATGCATATGTTCATTACATTTTGCATAACAACTAAGGGGAAGGCATCACAAACCCCTGAAGCCCATAGGAAAACAACTGAGTTAGGTTTAGAGCCCTTCTTATGGGAGGAACACTGTGGTTAGGTGGCTGTCTCCAAGCCATTGCTATAAAGAGAATGAACTGCATGGTTTTAACTTTTGTTAAGATGTGTGAGAAACTGACTGTTCTAAATTGAAATGCAAGTCTTTTGACACAGGAGCTTTTGTTCTTCATGATGTAGTTTTTGGGGTGAGAGACAAGAGACAGAAGGGAAGCCAGTCCTGGGAAAATGAGTAGGGCTCTAGTTCAATGGAAGTTTGTCTAAACAACAGAGAAGGGCAAATGTTTTGTATTTTAGGATGAACTCCTGTAAGGAGGTGAGAGTCTGCTGCCTTTTTTCAAACCAAGAGCTCAAGCCATACCGGGAAAGGACAAGTAATATGTGAATTCTTCTAAGGAAAGGTCCAAGCAAGGTCTAAGGCTTGGAATGTCTAAGCTGAGTGAGGAAAGTGTGGGTAGCCTGAAAACAGAGATGGGAAGCCCAGGCAACGGAGACTGGAGATTCAGTCAATTAGTCAATTAGTCAAGCAGCTAAGTGAGTCATGGAGGAGGTCTGGAAGCACTGGAGCAAGACAGAATACTCTTCCTCTCCAGGATCAATCAAATAATCCTAGGGGATGAGACAAAAAACCTTTTCTTCAGTAGTAATAGAACCTTGATTTGGGACGGCCTTGGTGATTGCAGGAGCTGGTTATCTGGGGAGGTGGTTCTCAACCTTGGGCGTACATTATAATTACCTGGGGAGCTTTGCAAATCCCAGTGGCCCAGACAGGCTGCAGACTCATTAAATCAGAATCTCTGTGGAGGGGAGGTGGGAACCAGGCATTAGTATTTTCTAAAGCTCTCCAGGTGACTCTGAAATGCAGCCAAAGTGAGAACCTCTGATTTAGGGGCAGACAGTCAGACAGTCATTATGCCATCCTGATTGGTTCTCAAATAATTCTGAATGTGGTTGAAACCAGGCTACTCAGTCGAATCATTTCTTGCATCTCTCTCCACTCATTCAGGGGAAGGCTTTCTTGGCCTAGTTGTCAAAAGTTCCTACACTGGGCCGGTGCTTTTCAAACTTTTATGTGCAGACGAAACATCTATGGGTTGTAATGTAGTAGGTCCAGCCTGATAATTGGCATTTCTCACAAGCACTCAGGTGATGCTGTTGCTGCTGCACCATACTGTGAGTAGCAGCATTCTAGACTCATAACCATTGAGTTGATTTTACTTATTGTTTTATTCATCAGATTATTGAAAGGTGCTTACTACCTGCAAGATACTGTGCTAGTTAGGTACTGGGGATGTGGTTATGGACACAAAAGAGACACCACCTGCCCTCAAGGATCATAAAATCTAGGAGAAAAGGCAATGAACCTATTATTTCACCAAAAAATTACCTAAATACAATTAGAGTAAGGGCCACAAAGGAAAAGTGTAGGCTGCTATGAAATCCTGTGATAAGGAGCCTTGATCTCGTTAGTAGGACATGATTACGACTCAAGGGATAAAGAAAGCCCCAGGAGACCCATGTTATGTTCTGATGCTCACTCTGGCTGTGGGAACCCATTGACTTCTTCCAGTTGCACTGGCTATATTTAGTTTATTGACCCTTCTTTCCTGCGGTACATTTTCCCATGGTGGCCTCAGCCATTCCTTGGCTTTATCTACCCGATCTCAACTTCTGCCTCTCCTCTGGGCTCTAGCTTTGGGTTTCTAATTATTGAGGCACATCTCCAACTAGTGGACATGCTAGCATCTAAAACCCAAACTATTCTGGGACAAACTCTTCACCTTCTTCACTAAACCAGCACTTCTTCAATATTTCTGACAGTGTCACCACCATTCTTTAAGCCAGTGAGGCAAAATTCAACATATCCTTTTTTTTTTTTTTTTGAGAGAGAGTCTTGCTCTGTCTCCTAGGCTGGAGTGTAATGGAGTGATCTTGGCTCACTGCAACCTCTGCTTCCCAGGTTCAAGCGATTCTCCTGCCTCAGCCTCCTGATTAGCTGGGATTACAGGTGTGCACCACCATGCTCGGCTAATTTTTGTATTTTTAGTAGGGACGGGGTTTTGCCATGTTGGCCAGGCTGGTCTCAAAATCCTGACCTCAGGTGACCCGCCTGCCTTGGCCTCCCAAAGTGCTGGGATTACAGGTGTGAGCCATGGTGCCTGGCCAACATATTCTTTTAACTATATACTTTACTATTGTCGGCCCAAGGATACAGCACTTATTTTTGATATGGGACCTGAAATAGATGTATATTGCATTTGCTTGATTCATAGGTGACTAAGTTGAATAAATAGCCCACTGTAGACACTCAGCAAATGTTATTTACGTAAGTGAGGCCTGGGGGGAGGAGGAAAGGGACCTAACACTCATTTTTTCCATGTATTCTTGCTAGATATTTTATGTATCTTCGCTCATTTATTCCTCCCAATAGCTTTCTAGAACTTTATTAAGTGAGGCTTGTAGAGTGTCCAGAGAGTGCGTGATAGCAGCATGTAAACGTAGTTTTTTTCAGTTTCAGAAAACATCATGTTCTTTTGCTAGGCTTCATACCTTGTACATGGTAAAGTGATCTCTAAACTCTTATTATTATAAATATGTTTTGAAAAATAAAAGCTCTTTCAAATATTAGCTATGAATTTTTTTCCTCAAATTTGGAAAATGTATTAATAAACTGTATCTGATGAAATGAAGCTTAGTTACTTTAAAACAACTGTGTCTAGCCTGCTTCATGTACTCAATACATATGAGTTCCCTTTCATAGATTCAAATACTCTGTTTTGGTTTTCTTTGTATTTTTCTGTCTTTTTCCTTTTCGTGTTTTACCCTGGGCATTTTCTATTGAACTATTATCTTCTAGATCACCAATTCTCTCTTCAGCTGGGTCTTTTTGCTGTAACCCATCTATAGCATTCTTAATTTCTTCTATTACATTGTATTTTTCAGTTCTAGAATTTCCATCTGACTCATATATATGAATATATATGTATTATATATATTCTAGTTCTTTGGTGAAATTGTCACCCATTTTCTTAAACATGTTAATTATTTTAAAGTCTATGCCTGATAATCCCAATATCTAGATCACCTGTGAATCTGTTTCTGTTGTCTGCTTTTTTTTCCTATTGGTTCTATCTCTTGGTATGCCCGGTAATTTTTAATTGAATGTTGGGCACTGTAAATAAAAAATGATGGAGGCTCTTGATGGTGTATTCTTCAACCGAGGAGTGTTCTTTTTGAGCTTCTGGTAGGCAGTTAAAATTTTTATAATCTCAACTCAATCTCCCTACCCAGGTGTAGCCTTTTAGGAGTCCCAAATGAAAGCCCAGATTAGATACCCAGGTCTGTCCACTTTGGTAGGCCCTGAACTCCAATTATTGTCTCTTCATCAGTGGGGACAGCTGTGCTTAGTTTATCATCCCTCTAGCAGCTGTTTTCTCCTTTGCTTCCCTTTCTGCTTGTGAAATTTACACATCAGTAAATACCTCAGTGGTGGTGGTGGGGAGAGAGTGTTGGGTGGCTTCTGTGTGTCCTTACTCTGGGAGTTTGGACTTTCAGGTTATGGTTGTCTTGGTAACACCTAGATGCCCTCAAAGAGATGTTAATGTTTAAATTTTATCCAGTTTTTAAAATATGCTTATCTATTATTGCTGGAATGAGACATGTATTCTCTGTTTTTTAGGCTTTAAAATTTAAGTAAGGAGACTTGCTTTTGATTCATCACAGTGCCCCAGAAACAGGTGTCATTTAAACGTGCAGGTGAGAGATCATTGTTTGCCTTGCAGTCTAGTCTGCTCCCTGCTCATCCCACAAGAACCTTTGATTTTTCATAACTTTTTGCTTTGCATTCTGAGGAAGAAACTTGACAATTAGTGAATTGAATATTATTGATGTTATCAGATGTAGAATGGTTGCTTTATTTAGCAGGGAACAGGGTTAAATAAATGATAGAGACAATAACTCAGGAGGCTCAGATCCCTATTTTCATCTTCCAGATAGTAAGAAAGAACAGTAATTCTTCCACAAAGGAAGTGAAGGCCATGATGATTTCTAGTGGCTTTGTCATGCTGATGTTTTTGCTATACTCTGTACTTTTGAGGGGTTGCAAATTTGAAGGATGCGGTAGTGATTTTTTGAAGTGTTTTTCATGTTACTTTTCTGCATTTATATATATGCATAGATAATGTGTATGTATATAAATGCACATACTGTACACAGCTCCTTGTTTTGTGTCCCCTTTTCTCAAAAAAGCATTGAATGCAAAAACATAAGTTCTCCTCAGTCACAACCTCTAAGAAAGGAAAGAAAATTTAGAGCCAGAAGTTGTTAACCTCAGCAGGAGTTTATGACTGTAAGATTTCATCACCTTACTGTCTTATCTGGTATAGTTACATCTGCCCCAATTTATTTATTTTCCTGCTTCCTTCTCTGCCAGTAATGAGCCTGGAACTTGAAGGAGGGCAAGGTACATTCCTTGTGGTATTTATGAGGGAGGAGACCCATGTCTTTGGAAAGTGGACGTTGGCATAAATGCTTTCCTTCATGGGGGGTGAATTTTCCTACTTAAGTTCACTAGCTAGCCCGTGCATTCGCCCTCTTCCTCCTCTCCATGTTATTCTTGTTGGCGAAAGTGTATGATGTACTTTCTGTTTCTAAGATAGAAAATATGATGTACTTTCTGTTTCTAAGATAGAAAGTGTATGATGTACTTTCTGTTTCTAAGATAGAAAGTGTATGATGTACTTTCTGTTTCTACGAAACTTGGAGTTTACTTGTGGGGAAAGTCAAAGACACATGAACATTGAAATATTAGTAGAAACAATTAAATAGCAACAGAAGTTAATAAAAGGCGAAGGGCTAAATGGAATGCACAGAACCTGCTGTGGAAGGTAGGTGAGGGGAGGACTGGACCGGAGTCATGCTGGCTGAGACTTAAATGTGCTTCCTTTGCAGAGGGAAACCAAAGGGCAGTTTCTCATTGACCACATCTGCAACTACTACAGCCTGCTGGAGAAGGACTACTTTGGCATTCGCTATGTGGACCCAGAGAAGCAAAGGGTAAGAGCTGATTTCTATCTGGAGCCATTTTCCTGATCTCTGCTTTTTTTTTTTTCCTCCCTAGCACTGGCTTGAACCTAACAAGTCCATCTTCAAGCAAATGAAAAGTAAGTGTCAATCTGTGACTTTACTTTTGCTATTTTCTCATGCCTTTTCTTTATGATGTTTCAGCTCATCCACCATACACCATGTGCTTTAGAGTGAAATTCTACCCACATGAACCCTTGAAGATTAAAGAAGAGCTCACAAGGTATTTTTTGTTTGTTTGTATGTTTAACGTGCTTAGAGTGACCATTTCTCCTTTTGTATTGCAGATACCTTTTATACCTTCAGATTAAAAGGGACATTTTTCATGGCCGCCTGCTGTGCTCCTTTTCTGATGCTGCCTACCTGGGTGCCTGTATTGTTCAAGGTAAGTCTGGCCACAGCTCACCCACGCCACCTTCTCTGTCTCTTTATTTTTTCACTCATTACAGCTGAGCTTGGTGATTACGATCCTGATGAGCATCCTGAGAATTACATCAGTGAGTTTGAGATTTTCCCCAAGCAGTCACAGAAGCTGGAAAGAAAAATAGTGGAAATTCATAAAAATGAACTCAGGTAATTACTGAGTAGACATTTGTGAAAATGATTAACTGCCTCAACTTTTCTTGTGTGATTTTAGGGGGCAGAGCCCACCAGTTGCTGAATTTAACTTGCTCCTGAAAGCTCACACTTTGGAAACCTACGGGGTGGATCCTCACCCATGCAAGGTAACTGCCCCTCACAGCAGGTCACCATATAAGATTTTTCTTTTTTCTTTTTTTTTTTTTTCAGGATTCAACAGGCACAACAACATTTTTAGGATTCACAGCTGCAGGCTTTGTGGTCTTTCAGGGAAATAAGAGAATCCATTTGATAAAATGGTAAGTGCCTCTTTGGAAAACTGGCTTTCCATTTTCTTCTTACCCAGAGATTTTCTTTTCTTAGGCCAGATGTCTGCAAATTGAAGTTTGAAGGGAAGACATTTTATGTGATTGGCACCCAGAAGGAGGTCAGATACTGCTTTTTTTTAACTGCCTGTTATGCCTTTTCTTGTTTTGTTATTTTTTAATTAGAAAAAAGCCATGTTGGCATTCCATACTTCAACACCAGCTGCCTGCAAACATCTTTGGAAGTGTGGAGTGGAAAACCAGGCCTTTTATAAGTAAGTGGCTTTTATTCATTTAATTATAGCTTCCTAACCACCTGTGCTTTGCTTTTTCTTAAAGGTATGCAAAATCCAGTCAGATCAAGACTGTATCAAGCAGCAAGATATTTTTTAAAGGAAGTAGATTTCGATATAGGTGGGTACCAATGGTTCCATTTCAGTGAGGGGTGTGCATACACATGTGTTTCTGTCTTTTGCAGTGGGAAAGTTGCCAAAGAGGTGGTGGAGGCCAGTTCCAAGATCCAGAGGGAGCCTCCTGAGGTGCACAGGTGAGTGGATGATCACTGTGGGTTCCAGGTGGACCAACTCTGTCTGGCTTGTGTCTGTTTTCAGAGCCAACATTACTCAGAGCCGCAGTTCCCACTCCTTGAACAAACAGCTCATCATTAACATGGAACCCCTGCAGCCCCTGCTTCCTTCCCCCAGCGAGCAAGAAGAAGAACTTCCTCTGGGTGAGGGTAAGTCTGTCTCTTCATCCCAAATGCTGGTGTTAAATTTAGAAAAAAAAATGTCTCTTTACAGGTGTTCCATTGCCTAAAGAGGAGAACATTTCTGCTCCCTTGATCTCCAGCTCCCCAGTGAAGGCAGCCCGGGAGTATGAAGATCCCCCTAGTGAAGAGGAAGATAAAATAAAAGAAGAACCTTTAACCATCTCTGAACTAGTGTACAACCCAAGTGCCAGCCTGCTCCCCACCCCTGTGGATGACGATGAGATTGACATGCTCTTTGACTGTCCTTCTAGGCTTGAGTTGGAAAGAGAAGACACAGATTCATTTGAGGATCTGGAAGCAGATGAAAACGCCTTTTTGATTGCTGAAGAAGAGGAGCTGAAGGAGGCTCGCCGTGCTTTGTCGTGGAGCTATGACATTCTGACTGGCCATATTCGGGTGAACCCACTGGTCAAGAGTTTTTCCAGGCTCCTTGTGGTGGGCCTGGGACTGCTGCTCTTTGTATTTCCCCTGCTCCTCCTCCTTTTGGAGTCAGGTATTGATCTCTCCTTCTTATGCGAAATCCGCCAGACACCAGAGTTTGAGCAGTTTCACTATGAATACTACTGTCCCCTCAAGGAGTGGGTGGCTGGGAAAGTCCACCTCATCCTCTACATGCTGGGTTGCTCATGAAGTTAATCTCTCACGTGACTAAGGGCTATATTCAATGCTAGTGATTTCTTTTTTTCAGCAAATGCCTGGTTCTGAAGGGTCACGGGGCTGTCAACAGGTGTTCCTTACTCATAATTGATTATTCAAACCTTTAAGTTAGCTTTCCATAATTCACTGCACTTAAATAAGTTTAAATCAAATACAGTTATTTTAGTTACAGGTTAGGAAGATGGTCTTTAAATAACCAAAAATATGTTTATTTTTTATTATAGTGTAGACATACCCTTCATCTATTATATCATAATACATGTTACATTGGACTGAATTAGATTTTCCCATTTCTAATAGTTGGCACCATTATAAGCTATAAGGTTCAGAATCAGAATTTTAGTAACAACTCAAGAGAAAGTTGTTGAATATAATCCTTAGTGAAAACAGTGTCCTCTAACCAATGCCTATACAACTAAATTTATGCTGGGTTTTTGGTTCTGTTTTTTTAAAAATATTTTTATGTGTTCAAACTATTTTGGTAAATTTTTAGCAAAAAAAAAAAAGAAGCCTCCTGGAGTTATTTACATGTACAGATTGTAAGACTAATGCACAAAAGGTATATCAGAATTTTTTTAATGTTTTGGCGCTACTTTGTTTTTAAAAATATTTTTGGCTGAACAATACCATAATTTGTTATGATCTGCATAGGAGATAGAAAATGGGTAGAAAGACACTATAGTAAGTAAGCTGCTAAAACAGAGGATGGAACTGGAGGATGTAGAAACTGAGAGCATCAAGTGGACTCAGGGTGGTCCATTTTTCAAAGTATTTGGACAAGAGGACTTGTTATTTTCATTTGTATTCTGTCCGTATATTTTGGCTGGAGAAGCAGATGTTTTAAAAAGAAAGTGAGAGTTTAAAGGAAAAAAGGTAACAGATGTGCTAGTCAGTTGCATATCAATGTACATTAACCCAAGAGTGAAGGCAGATAGGAACTGGAGAAATGGAAAGTGGCAAAAATGAGTTCTGGTGAGGCTGGCAGGCAAATGGTGACAGGCGAATGGTCTATTTTATGAAAGTGATGGTGATGCCAGCGTTCGATGATGTGAAGAGCAGTGCAGTCGCTGTCTGAGTTAACATGAACATGTTTAAGTGGATCTAAATAAAAGTGGAGAAACTTTAAGGTAAATATTTTGATCCCTCATGCCATTTGTTGTGATTCTGTAGAAGAAACTTCAAAAATGTGTTTGTATGTGAGTGTGCGTGTGTGTGTGTGTGAGAGAGAGAGAGAGAGAGAGAGAGAGAATATGAATGGCTTTTTGATACATGTCCATGATCATGTTTTGCGGTGGTCATTATACTCCTTTCCTTTCCCAGTTGTTTTAAAATTTGACTTCCATAGAGAAACTGGAGAGGCCTCATGAGATGACATACCAGTTCAGCCTGGGTAAAGTAGTGACATGACCCTAACCAGACTGTAGAGGGGACCAGTGCTCTAGTACCTTCCTTGATACCATTAAATCCATGATGGAAAGGATTTAATCCAACAATTTAATGGTATCAAGGAAGGTACTAGAGCATTGTACCATCAGCAACGTACTGATGCCTTCCCATGCAGACTACCTGCTGATACTGTGTTATGTGGGAGAAAGATAAGAGTCTAGAACTTATGCCATGGAGCATAGAGCTTCTCTGTGGATTGAAAACATTCCACTGCCCTAATGTACAAAGTTACAGGGCCCACTTGGAATCGCTCTCTCTAGCTAATGACATTCCAACCCTATCATTAGCATGATTTCTAAATTGGGCAATACATTTCCACTCACTCAGTGGAGCTCTGAGTACTTCACTGGACATTTAATTTTGGAAATGAGTTTTGAAACTCAGTTCGTGAAGCCTGCAGTCGAGCAAATGACTATATATTTGCCATTAAGTTTGAGGGGTTTCCTTTCCTATATGCTTTCAGTGATTTATTTTGCTTTTTAAATAAAGATTGTTTGTTTATTACCTGAAAGTTGATACTGATTTAGGAATATATTTTCTGTGATTGGAATCCTCAACAATTTATTTTGGAAGCTTGCAGATGGCTAGGTTTGAAATTGAAATTTGTGTTTTTCTCCTTCTTTTCTCATACGACTTCTAAGTCATCCTTTCTGACATAAGGCAACTTTAGTGTAGTCTGCACAAAATTAGTCCCCTTCTGATCATGCGTCATATAATTTTCTCTAAAGTTCTGACTATGACAAATCATCTGGCCCTCAGTCTTTCAAAATAATATTATATAATATTTTTTAAATTATGGAACTAATATATTTTCCATTGTAAAATACTTAAAAAATATGATAGTATAAATATCACATGTAATCCAACGATGCAGATTTATCTTAAGGAGTAATAAATATATTATTTTAACATTTCCAGCTAACATCTCTTTTCTCTTAGGTGGAAACTTCATTGTTGAATAGAAATGTTTTTAAGTGAAGAAGTTGACAGAATAGGGTCTGCTGAATTTAAACAGCCATCAAAAGTTAAACTGGAATCTTGAAATGCCATTTGCTCGGCATAGAATCAGAGCCTTTTAGAAACATCCATTTAAGTTTTGTTAGAAGATAGTCACCAGTTGCCTGAATCGAATGAGGAAAAGCCTGCTTCCAGAGATGGACAGTATATTATAGAGTGAGATATAGAGTTTAAAGCAAGTGTGTGAGTATATGTATATTCCATATTATTGGTATATGTGTGTTTATATATGAATCTGTATATATGTGTGTCTTTGAATAGACACAACATATATGCCCCTCATGCATAATTGTGCTTATTTTGCCCTAATTGAGGAATTTGAGATGTATTATTGGTTCTTCTCCCTCTCAGATACTATGGTGGGTAAAACCCACAGCCTGAAAGGGTTAAATTTTCCATAAATGCCACTGAGTGTACATTTGTGGATATAAATAAATATATATAATACACACACACATATGGCAAATACATATACACACACAATATTGCCTTTAGTGCTAATGCAAGTTGGATCATGAAAACAATGTAGGTAAAGTAAAGTATGTATTTGTCTGTGCTTGAAAAATATTGTAAAATGTTATGTATTTGGAATATATTTTGTGGTTTGTCTAATATTTATAAACACAACTCGGGGTGAATTCACAATGAGTTTATTTCATTGAAATACTAGAGATATGGGGGCCATGTTACTGTGATTGGAGCCTTACCTTTGTATAGTGAAATTTGCATTTCTATGTCAACATCCAGATTGTTTTATATGTTAATATGGTGGCAGGAATCCCTAATAAAAATACTCTGGGGTAAAATTTTTTGCAATCATTCAGTTTTATTTAAAGTA